TAGATGCCCCACCTGCCTCACAATAGCCCCAGCCCTGCCGGTCTACTGGGAGAATGACAGGCTCCCTGTTTCAGCAATGATGAATGGAAACAGTGGACATGTCAGATATCCAGGAGACTCTGTGCCCCCAAAAAGATGGGAAACAGTAAAAGCTGGGTCTCTTCCCTACCAGAAAAAAAGTGGTCTGGCATGAAAGAGGTTAAAAAGCAGATCCTATCCAGTAGGGTAAGACTCGGGTTATTGTCTTCCCCATATACTCCAGAAAGCCAACTCCAGAAAGTTTAAATGAGTTAGGTGAGGTCCTATAGCTGGTTAATGACCTAACCAGATATGCAGCCTGCTCCTCTGTAGCCTTCTTACCACCCAGTGATTCGCTTTTTTGCTGACCTCATGATGCTCTTGAGAGAAGATAGAATAACTAGAACTGGTGATACCAACATAGACGACTAGACTAAAGCCTCCTAATAAGGCTAAATTGAAGATAGTGCGAAGGTGTTCATCCTCAACATACCAGTTCACCCTCAAGTCCTTCAATAGCTGGGAAAGCCCTCCTCTCTCAGAGAATGATAAGACTTTGCCTTCAGGTTTTTCTGGCAGACTGGATCTGGGGCTGGCACTGGCCACATGAATGTCTAATTAATGGACAGATGATGAGAACAGCTATTACGTTATTTGTTCCGGGGCAGGAGACTCTCTGGGCCTATTTTATATGGGGAAATGTCCCTATAGGGCAAAGGCAACTGAAGATTAGCTCAGTAATCAATTTTAGAAGTACAGTCAGGCCTCAGAGACTACAACATCCCTCCCTTCTTAGAGCATGGCAAGATATTTGACATCATGAGGCCCTGCTGGAGACACATAACCTCAGTCACAGCAGAAAGTAGAGTCGGTAGGAGAAGTATTGCCAACCCACAGCTCAATGGGAAATGTTTCTGTCTCTTTAAACCATAACCATGGGGCCCACCCTGAGCTTCCTGATTTCTGAAGTCTGAGTGATTTCCTCCGTGTGCCGAGAGGAAACAGCCTTCTGCACTCACAGCCGAAGGGAAAGCAGCAGGTTGGGGCTTCTTGTGGCCAACTTCAGAGCCTGTCACCAGGAAAGGTGAGCCTGAGCCTGGGAGTGGCGGGGGCTGGGAATTAACAAATTGTGTTTGGGACTCTTCCAGGTAAGCATGGGAGGAAGGAAGATGGCGACAGATGAAGAAAATGTCTATGGTAAGACCATATCTCTACACCTCATACTTGCCCTTAAGTAAGATTATAACACTTGGTCTCACAGGTTTAGAAGAGAACGCTCAGTCCCGGCAGGAGTCCACGCGGAGGCTCATCCTTGTTGGGAGAACAGGGGCCGGGAAGAGCGCCACTGGGAACAGCATCCTGGGCCAGAGACGGTTCTTCTCCAGGCTGGGGGCCACGTCTGTGACCAGGGCCTGCACCACGGGCAGCCGCAGGTGGGACAAGTGCCACGTGGAAGTCGTGGACACTCCGGACATTTTCAGCTCCCAAGTGTCCAAGACAGATCCTGGCTGTGAGGAGAGAGGTCACTGCTACCTGCTCTCGGCCCCCGGACCCCACGCGCTGCTCCTGGTGACCCAGTTGGGTCGGTTCACCGCCCAGGACCAGCAGGCGGTGAGGCAGGTGAGGGACATGTTCGGGGAGGACGTCCTAAAATGGATGGTCATCGTCTTCACCAGGAAGGAGGACCTGGCCGGGGGCTCCCTGCACGATTACGTGAGCAACACAGAGAACCGGGCCTTGCGCGAGCTGGTGGCCGAGTGCGGGGGCCGGGTCTGTGCCTTTGATAACCGGGCCACCGGCCGGGAGCAGGAAGCCCAGGTGGAGCAGCTGCTGGGGATGGTCGAGGGCTTGGTGCTGGAGCACAAGGGCGCCCATTACTCCAACGAGGTGTATGAGCTGGCGCAGGTGCTGCGCTGGGCAGGCCCTGAGGAGCGGCTCCGGCGGGTGGCGGAGCGCGTGGCAGCCAGGGTGCAGAGGAGGCCATGGGGCGCCTGGCTGTCGGCCCGGCTGTGGAAGTGGCTGAAGTCCCCCAGGAGCTGGAGGCTGGGCCTGGCCCTGCTGCTGGGGGGCGCGCTCCTGTTCTGGGTGCTGCTCCACAGGCGGTGGTCGGAGGCCGTTGCGGAGGTCGGGCCTGACTGACAGCGCAGGTCCTAAAACTGAAGGCAACTTGGTTAAGGGAGGCTGAATTCTTGGAGCTGAAGGGAAAACTTCATTCCAACGGAAGGAATCCTGTAGTTTCAGGCATAGTTTTAATGACACAGAAAACTTTGCTGCATCACCTTTGCAACTTTGCCAAAGCTCAGAGTTCACTTTTTAAGTTTTTAACTCATTTTAAATGATGTGTATGCAGAGTTTTAAAATAAATTCGTCTAACAATAACTTCCTTTGGTAGTTTTGGTAGTCTAATGTCAAGTAGCTTGTAGTGGGGACAAACGCATGGCACAGGGAAAACAAGTGCCATTATTTTCGAGCTTTTTAAAAAATTTAGACTGCCCCTCCTTGATAATTTTCTAGTTCTTATACATGGGTAGATAGGTTCCTTTGTGATCCTTGTAGACTTTTAGCATCAATAAAAGAAATGTGGGGGTTACACACGTGAATGTTACTTCTGAGACATCAGTTTATAGTACAATGATTTACTACCAAAAAGATGAATGTAACTGTACTGTTACAAAGTGGAAAATAACAGTTTCCACTTTTCTAGAACATATTATGGTTCATGGCATTCCAAAATGAAGTAAGGGCCGGGCGAGGTGGCTCACGCCTGTAATCCCAACACTTTGGGAGGTCGAGGCAGGTGGATCACCTGAGGTCAGGAGTTCGAGACCAGCCTGACCAACATGGCGAAACCCCATCTCTACTAAAAATACAAAAATTAGCCAGGCGTGATAGCACTCGCCTGTAATCCCAGCCATTCAGGAGGCTGAGGCGGGAGAATCACTTGATGCAGTGAGCCGAGATCGTGCCACTGCACTCCAGGCTGGGTGACAAAGCAAGAATCTGTCTCAAAAAAAAAAAAAGAAAAGAAAAGAAAAAGAAAAAGAGTAGGATATTGGGAAAATAACATATAATATCTTCTATATGGTTATTCATATTTTTATCACACACACACACACACACACACACACACACAGTCTGTATCTCGAGCTCCTCTCTGGTTATGGAGAAGAGGCAGAGCACCAGGTGCATAGGCTGAGACTGCAGACACCTGAGCATCCTATGCTGTGAGGCGAAAGCATCCGGTTTTTTCGGGATGGGCCTGTCCAGGAAGGTTCTCGAATGCCACGTGATTAGAAAATTTGCCGCTGACTGGTTGTGCGAATCAAACAATAGGATTTCCTTATTTCTATTTCTGAGCATAATGAGAACCCTTTAAGGGAACTCATTGTCTTTAAATCAGCCAGCCTCTAGTGAGGTCATGGAGACATGGGAAGCAGGTATTCACATTAGCTCTATTCAAGAGGAAGAGGAGGAGGGAGTGTGCGCAGGCGCCCTAGGGTCTTCCCCAGCACACGTTGGGAAGAAGGGGTCTGCAAGCATGCGCACAATTGCCAGCTCAGGCTAAGGACTGCAGGAGGTTCCAGGTGGGTTGCGGGCTTCGGGCAGGCTATGGTGAGGGGTCCTGAGGGCCTTGGTGACCGCTGCAGGGAGTTGGACTTTTTGAAGCGTGGCTCAAGAAAAACCCATGTTTAATTCCTGCCTTTCGCTTCCTCAGCAGCCTTTCTGGGCCCAGGCAGGGGCCTCGAGCCAGGGAAGGATCCTTTGATGACCAGAGGGGACAGCAGGGAGGGCACAGCGTGGTCGTCCACGGTCACTTGCGCACGAGCCAGTGCTGCTGCTGGTGTTAGACAACAACTTTTATCAAAGTGGTTTAATGTACAGCAGCAACAAAGCTGCTTTGTGGAGCAGGGCTCCCAATAGGCAGTGTGCCCAGAGTAGCAGCTCGGAAGCAGTACTGCAATCACATTTATACCCACTTTCAACTATATGCAAATTTAGGGGTGGATTATGCCAAAATTTCTAGAAAAAAGGTCGTAACTTCCAGGTCGTGGGATTGTTGCTATGGAAAGGAGCCAAAACTTCCAGCTGTTGCCTTAGCAATGGTAACCTGACGTGGCACTGGTGAGTGTGTTTTATGGAGAGACTCTTTCACCTCTTCCCTTTCAGCTTGTCTTCAGTGTGGTCTGGAGCCCAATCCCCACCTCCAGAGTCTAGTCCTGCCTCCTACCTCAGTAATAAAAAGTAGTAGTATATGGTTAATTGTCAAATACATTTGCAAAGTGTAATCAAAGATACATTACCAATCTGAATCTCAAAATGTGCTATCATCTTTGAATTTGAATAATGTATTATTAAAGAAGTTACAGTTTTCCTTTACATTCAATAACATTTCTTTAGTGGTTTTCTTTTTCAGATACTTTGATTATGATCTTTTTTTTTTCATCTTTGTATCCCCGTTATACAACCCAGTGCCTGGCATAGAAAGTGGGATCAACAAATGTTTGGAAAATGAATTGTAAAGTTGACTTTCCTGTACCTTTTTAATATTAGATTTCTAGCTACCAGACTTTTGACCATTTTCTAAATTTTCTACCATAGATAACAGAAAATTCTTTCGCGCAAGCATGTCATTGTATTAATGATATTCTCCTGCCCTAAGGAAATTTACTTCCCTTCAAGCACAGGGTCCCCCAAATTACTGTATTTCCACCCCTTTCAGCTTATTTTATCCTTTTCTCCTGCTACAGAACAGTTGGCATTCACCATTCCCTTCGGTAAAGTCTTTTTTTAGGCTGTGGCTTAAAGGTTGCTTTTTCCCCCATAGCTCAAGGTTAGGCCTTGTGACCTCACTTATGTAATTTGAGTGATTTGATAGCACAAATCAATTTTATACTTAAATTACAGCATAAAACAGCACTGCCTCCTGTTGGAAAAACTTGCTTGCTAATTTTAACCAGACACAGTAAAAATACTGTCCAATACCTCAAAAATTGTGTAAATATATATCCATTTCAATTGTCCCCCTTCCTCTCCTCTCCTTTTATCTCTTGGAAGATAAAAATGTATGGGTCCTGTGCTGATAATGTTTCTGTTCATATTTCTATGCCCTGGTACCTGGATCAGCTTTTGTTCTACACAAAAAGACTTGTATCTGGCTTATTTCTGAAAGCTAGTGTTGGCCATGATGAACTTTTAGAGCAAAAGATTTCAGGCAGAGTACATTCTTACATATTCTTACACAATCAATATTCAGTTCCAGCCCGCACAGTAGCCCTAGCAAATGCCAGTGCTCCTTCCAGAGATTCACCTATGGATTCAGTACCCCAGAAGAGAATTTCTGTAAATTCTTGGGGAAGCTATAGCTAGACTATGGCTCAACACTCATTTTTCCCCCATGATTCTTAATCTAACAGTGGCAATGTTGGCCTCTTCTTAGGCAACTAGATTCGGTTCTTGCTTATTCTGCCAATAAAATACTTTATTGAGATGCTTACAAATTTGTCCCCTCCTCTTTATTTCTTTAAGAAGT